ATCTATAGGGGAGAAGGACTGAGAAGCTAGAGAGGGAAGATATCTCAAAACCACGCTAAGGAGGGAATGCACAGTGTAGGAGGTAAAGTGTGGAGATGGGAAAGAGTGATTTGTATTGAAGTGAGAGGGGCTAGAAAAAAAGGGATTAGAGAATGGGGAATGAAGAGGGTGCTGGAGGATGAAGAGAGGTGGGCAGGGTTCTGGGACCAAGCCCTTGAGAGGACTGGGCAGTATTTTGAAATTTCTTCCAGTTATCAAGTTATTCTATTGATCATGGCAAAGCTTTTGCTCTGTCCAGTTTGAAAGACAGTCCTCTCCAATCAGCCTGTAAAAGTTGGTGAGCTGGGTTACATGACTGCTGTGTCCAGAGCCTGGTGCTAAGGCCTGCTGAGGAGATGAAAAAGAGCTTCCCTTTCCTGGGGAAGCTTATGGACTAGCCGGGAAGACAGTGTAGGATTGCATGGGTAAAAAGTAAACCACTTTAGGCAGTGACATGAAAGGGGGCCACCATGCTATGGAGTTGTTGGTTGAGGAGAGAGTTGAGAAGAAAAGATGTGAATGGCTGGCTGGTTCCTAGAACACTCCTAACTGACTCTTGGCTAAGGGTTCCCTGGAGATCACATGGATTTTCTCCCTGCCCTCTCAGACTGAAGAATTCTTTTTCCCTAGCTGGAGCAGTAGGGCCCGGACAGAGGTTCTAGAAATGGATGAACTCTCCAACAATTTTTTCAGCCTGCTTGGTGCCTCCAAAATACCTGCTACAGGTCCTGGGATAACAGTGACTTTAGAAGACTCAAAAAAGGACATGACGAATGGCACGGGTTTGATTTTCAGTTTTATTCACGTTAATAATAATAATAATTCACGTTAAAAAAAGCCTCAGCCCACTTTTAGGCAGGCCCCAGAGTCCTAAGCAAGGCCCAGGCTGCTGTTGTAACTTTGTAATAATTGAGCACTGGTCATGACAGACTCCATTATGAGCTCAGGATCAGCCTATATATATGAGCAGGAGGGGACAGGCTGCAGGCAGTTGCGGGTTGCAGGAGTTCAGGAAAGGAGGTGGGACTAGAGTCAACCTGGAATAGCTCTACAGTAACAATGGCAGCCTTTTTGTTGCTGGGACATCCATACAGGCAACTTAGCTGGTGAAAGGACTCTGGATTGGTTGGCAGTCTGCTTTTTTTTTTCCAAGGTAGGCATTGAGAAGGCACCAAGATCAAAACTATGACGACAAGATTTCTTTTATATTTCCCCAGGTGATCACTTTACTGTAGAAGAAATGAGGTTAACAGAAAAGAGTGAGGGAGAACAACAACTCAAGCCCAACAACTCTAATGCACCCAATGAAGATCAAGAAGAAGAAATCCAACAGTCAGAACAGGCAAGTGGTGGTTTCTCAATTCCAACTTAGTTTTTATGCTGACGAGAAACAAAATTTATGGCAGCATACTCCAGCAAGGCAGCGAACACAAAGAGCAGACACACAGCCATCCAGATGTCGATTGCCTTCACGTAGGACACCTACAACATCCAGCGACAGAACGATCAACCTTCTTGAAGTCCTTCCGTGGCCTACTGAGTGGATTTTCAACCCCTATCGATTGCCTGCTCTTTTTGAGCTTTATCCTGAATTTCTTCTGGTGTTTAAAGAAGCCTTCCATGACATATCCCATTGTCTGAAAGCCCAGATGGAAAAGATCGGACTGCCCATCATACTCCACCTCTTCGCACTCTCCACCCTCTACTTCTACAAGTTTTTCCTTCCTACAATTCTTTCCCTTTCTTTCTTTATTCTTCTTGTACTTCTGCTTCTGCTTTTTATTATTGTCTTCATTCTGATCTTCTTCTGATTCTTTTGTTTCAATAAACAGCAATGAGCATGAACACTGCATTTGTCTTCCCTCTGTTATCTCCTA